TCCATTAAAAATCATTACTGAATTCCCAATTTGTTATGTATTTTCTAAATCAGCAAATACCAAGGGTGTAACTACTATAGTGAGCTAGTCCAACAAATTTTTTGGTGTTAAAAAAGGAGTGCTGTATGTCAAAAAGGTTGGTGGGTTTTGGAGTTAGACAAACCTTGATCTTAAACTCTGTCACTATTAATTAGTTGTGTGGGACTGGGCAACTCTGAGTTTGGTCCTTCATCTCTAGAGCGGTGGTTATAAAACCAACCTTGCGTTTTTTGACAATTAGAGAAATATATGGCATGTTTTAGATGCTCAGCAAGTGGGAAGTATCACAAAACGAAAAGCTGAGGTCAAATCAGAGTCCACCTTGAACACCAAGCTAAGGAACTGGTACTTTTTCTTTGAGCACATAGTTACAGAAGGTTTTGTCTGAGTGACAGGAAAATCAATAAGTAAGTTAGAAGGTGATTGCGTTGGTCTAGGTGAGGCATTATGAGGCACTGGCATTGAATTTCTGGGATATTTCAGAGTATTGACTATAGGACTCCACATCTACTTGTATATGAGGAATGTGAGATTAAAAAAAAGGTCGCTAGTTTGATCTAACTGTGCTGTTAACAACAATAAAAAGTCAACAGAGATGTAAAGGTCAGTTTTGGACATTTTGAGTTTAAACTCCTACAATTATCGTGGCTGAAAAAGCAGCAAACATGATGTCTGTTGAAAACAAGGCTTTAGGAATTTTGCTCATTCTTTAAAAACCTACGAATTTTAAAAATCAAACTTTAAAAAACTTTTTGTTTTTTTTTTTAAAAAAACGGCAGCGTAATACAATATTTGGACACGCTATACTATGGGCTTTGAAGAACGCCTGTCCAGAACACCCAACAAGCTCCATTATGTCAAACGCTCCCGCGCCTCTGTGATGTCACCACGACGCGCTGGGCGCTCTGCGACTTGGCAGACGTCGTGCGTCATTACCAACGAGGCGCAGGGGTCAGGACGACTCTCGGCAGCGCCATTGCGCGCCCTCTAGTGGCAGCCGGTTTTGAGGCCGGCCTCCGGCTTTGAAGTTCCTCACCGCGTCTCCTTCCCTCTCCCCAAAGCCTGGATCACCGCCCAGCGTCAGGCGAGGGGCGACGTCTCGAGGTAAAACGGAGGAGGTGCGGGACGCGGAGACTGCGCGGGCCCGGTAGCCCTGGAGAGGCCGAGGCTCTAGGCCGCGAGGGGCGGGTGCAATGGCGGAGGAACAGGTGAACCGCAGCGCCGGCCTGGCCCCCGACTGTGAGGCCTCGGCGACTGCAGAAACTACGGTTTCCTCAGTGGGGACCTGTGAAGCCGCTGGCAAGTCACCAGAGCCCAAGGACTACGACAGCACCTGCGTGTTCTGCCGGATCGCGGGGCGGCAGGACCCGGGCACCGAACTCCTGCACTGCGAGGTGGGCGGCGACGCGCGGCCGGGGGTGGGTGAAAAAATTCACTAACAAATGTTTTTTCCTTTAGAATGAGGACCTAATTTGCTTCAAAGATATCAAACCAGCAGCAACTCATCATTATCTTGTGGTGCCAAAGAAGCATATTGGAAACTGCAGAACTCTAAGGAAAGATCAAGTAGAACTGGGTAAGATGATGGCAGTATTCTTCATGTTTATATAGTGTAATGTTGTGTCTTTTCTGTTTTACAGTTGAGAACATGGTAACTGTTGGAAAAACCATTCTTGAAAGAAATAATTTCACTGACTTCACGAATGTGAGGTGTGTATACTTCCAGATGGAAACCAATATTATTTGTCAATCATCTCTTTACTTTCTATTTTAGGATGGGTTTTCATATGCCACCATTCTGTTCCATTTCCCACTTGCACCTTCATGTTCTGGCACCAGTGGATCAGCTTGGCTTCTTATCCAAGTTGGTTTATAGAGTCAATTCCTATTGGTTTATCACAGTGAGTATTCTTGTTATGTCAGCAGCATACAACTAGAATTAAAAAGTATGTTTTTTAATTACAGGCTGATCACTTGATTGAAAAACTAAGAACATGAAAATGTCAAGAGTGGAAGATTTTTCTAATCTTGGTTCAGCATGAAGTGGTATTTAGGTCCCTTTTAAGTCTAATTGCAATTTTAAGATTTGTTGGGTTTTATGAGAGGCTGTTACTTAGTGGCCTTAAATCTTTTCTGAATGTCTGTTTCCTAAGATCTGTGATACAGTTATGTGAATATTTTGTTACTGACTTGTTTCAATGGTTACTTGTATAAGGATTTTATATATATGATACTATAGATAAAATCCTATTTAAGACAAATTCTGTTAATCAACAAGGGCTCTGTATTTTTTTAAGTTAAAATATTTTCATTTCTCAGTAAGTAGTCAGTTATAATAGTGATTTATTTATGAAGAATAAACTACTATAGAAAGTACTTTGTGGGAACCTTTATTACTGTGAAGGAGAAAAATAGCTATTTCTTGACAGTTCTATAGTTATACACATAAATTTTCAAAATAAAGAATACCATACTACACAATGATCTCTGATTTTGCTGAGGGAAGGAATTATATATGTGCCACTTTTTCCTCAAATTTCAGATGCCAGTTTTCACTTTTTGAAGCATTGCATCTTTTTAATAAATCTATCCTGAAAGCTATATAATATATATAATTTATATCAATGAATTTACAATAACTATCAAATTGGCTATCAGAATTCACTGTAATGGAATTTTGCCTCTAATAACATAAAGGGGGAAGAAACATAAAGTGGTTCTCTTAATAAAACTAGCAGAAAATGTTGCTTTATGGCATGTTTTTGTATCAAAGAGAAATCAGAGGTTAAACTTTGCTTTTATCATGAAAAGGGCCTGATTTGAAGGTAGAGATAGGCTTAGATGAGAAAAATTGATAACGCAATGTTAATACTATTGATATTTCATAGGTATATTTTGTTAGAAATTGGTTTTTTGGTGCTAATCTATAGGCACAATAGTGAATATGAATGAAGAGTAGGTGCTGCAAGTTAATCCTACATTGTGCCAGTGTATATTAGTACCATGTAAATGAATATGAATAAATGAACATGAGGATTAACGAACTGTTGAAAATAGGCTGAGATACTAGTTTTCTTTCTTTTTTAGAGGGGGCATGATATTAAAGATAGTTTTAAGTAACAAATTACTTATTACAAAGTTACAACATGTGGAATCAATAGTTTTATTTGTTCATTAATTTATTCATTCAGCAAACATTTGTTGAACATTTAATGTGTACCAGATATTGCCAGGATCAGGAAATAAAGAACTAAAAATGGACATTCAGACTGCAATTGCTAGTACAGGGGTCAAACAAAATCAGTGATTAGAATTTAGTGCGTTAAGTTCCCTGATGCCTTCACAGCCAGAAGAGGCTGTGAAGGGATAAACACTTCTGAGAGTGGGTGGTAGTAGAACTGAGTATTCAAGACTGAATGTTAGGCAGGTAGACAGTGACTGGTTAGGCTGAGAAACTTACAAGTATTTTCGTTGAGTTCTGCTTCCACTATTATTTACTTTACAATGGATATGAAGTTCAGATTTCATCTTATTTACTGAAGGTGGAGAAAGGATGTGGAAGTAGGGGTTATGGGCTCTCAAAAGTAGATTTAGAGAGATTTTTTTATCACTGTTTTATGATATAGTTCACTGAGCACTTACATAGATTAACAGTTACAAGTTTCCATAAATCAGTTAGAATATGACTAGCTTCAGGGAAGGAATTTTCAACAACTGCAATCTTTGATTGTTTTACTGTGGGAACTTGCAGTGATATAATTGACAACATTATTTAACAATAATAGGTAAAGTAGGCCGGGTGTGGTGGCTCACGCCTGTAATCCTAGCACTTTGGGAGGCCGAGGTGGGTGGATCACAAGGTCAGGAGTTCGAGACCAGCCTGGCCAATATGGTGAAACCCCGTCTCTTCTAAAAAAATACAAAAATTAGCCGGGTATGGTGGCGCATGCCTGTAGTCCCAGCTACTGGGGAGGCTGAGGCAAGAGAATTGCTTGAACTCGGGAGGCGGAGGTCGCAGTGAGCCGAGATCGTGCCACTGCACTCCAGCCTGGGTGACAGAGTGAGACTTTGTCTCAAAGAAAAAAAAACAATAATAGGTAAAGTATTTAAGGAATTCTCAGATGCCTTATGGACCTCTTCAAAAATGTGGTTAGCCAATTGATTCAACTTTTATAGGTTTATATGCTCTCATGTAAACCTATTTGTTTCCGAGATCAGACGAGATCGGGCGCGTTCAGGGTGGTATGGCCGTAGACAACCTATTTGTTAAAAACCCTTGGAAACACATCTTTTAGTAGAGGTTCTTATTTACTTATAAAGATTAATAATCAAATTACTACAATTAATATCCATTTAGCCTTTTCAGTAGTCTAAATATTTGGTAACTCCCTAGCCATCTATAACACTAGTTCAAAACAAGGCTAATTCATAACCTGTCTTAAAAATGTTTGAAGTGGTATCAAGAGCATTGTTTATGCATGTTGTGATACTATTTGTGGAACTGTTTAATGAGCTATTTCAAACTGCTAGAAGAAAATGAAATAAAAATGGAAAAATACTGTCAAATTTTGCCTGTCTGGACTTTTTAAGTAGTATTA